TTTCTATGGTCCATTCTCCAAATAGCCAGTGTAATCCTTTATGAAACATCCACGCATTCATTCACCAAAGTGCACAGAAACTGGGGATACATAACGAAGCAAAGTATATCCCTGTGCTCAGGGACTTACATTCCAGAAGAGGGAGAGGCAATAAGCAGTAAATAATTTCGTACAGATGTAATAAATATAAAAAATTAAATGTGATAAACTAAATCATGTTCTTCTCTCCATAAAAATTTTCAAATAGTTTCCCAAGGTGGAAGTCCAAATTCCTTACTATGACCTTGTTACAAGATTCTGTGAGATCTGGCTTCTGTTTGTCCCTCCAACCTTATCTGTACTACTCTATCAGACTGCAACTTGGCTCTAGTCGCACCGGCATTCTTTCTATTCCCTCAAGGTTCCAATTTTTTTCCCTTCAGCCACGTGTTTCCCCTATCTGGAATGCTGTTCCCAGATCTTGGACAGGTTGCTTCCTCTTAGCTCAAGTTTTCACTTCAACAGAGTGAATTTCACTAAGTCAGCTCCCTCATCATTTTCTCTATCAATTACACCTTTTTGTTTTATAGCACTTATTACTTTACAGAGATTTTGCTTATTTATTTGTTAACAATATCTGTTGTCCCTACTAAAATGTAAGCTTCGTAAGAAGAGGAATCTTAAGATGTTGTTTACTATAGTATCCCTCAAAGTCTAGAACAGTGCCCAACATAAGAGGATACTGATAAATATTTTTTAAAAGAATTTACACACGCCTGTAGTCCCAGCAGTTTGGGAGACCGAGATGGGAGGATCACTTGAGCCCAGGAGTTCGAGGCTGCGATTGCGCCACTGCGCTCCAGCCTGGGCGACAGAGAGAGACCTTGTTTCAAAAAAAAAAAAAAAAGATAAATAATGACGGAGTACACGATAATAAAATAGCCTCGTTTCTCACCCAGCCAGGCTCCGCCTACAGGAGCCAATTATGCTCACGCCCTCTTCCGACGCTGCCCGGGGCCTGGGAAGTAGTCTGCGCAGGCGCCGTAGAACTGTGGCGCTTTCTGGGTAAAGATGGACGTCCACGATCTCTTTCGCCGGCTCGGCGCGGGGGCCAAATTCGACACGAGACGCTTCTCGGCAGACGCAGCTCGATTCCAGGTACTGTGCCCAAGGGACCGAGGGCCGAGTAAGTAGGTTTCATTTTACATTTTTTGGGTTTTAGATAGGAAAAAGGAAATATGACTTTGATTCTTCGGAGGTGCTTCAGGGACTGGACTTTTTTGGAAACAAGAAGTCTGTCCCAGGTGTGTGTGGAGCATCACAAACACATCAGAAGCCCCAAAATGGAGAGAAAAAAGAAGAGAGCCTAACTGAAAGGAAGAGGGAGCAGAGCAAGAAAAAAAGGAAGACGATGACTTCAGGTTAGTGTTTGATTTCTGTCATGTTTTTTCTCCCCAGCTAATTTTGTTTTTGTATTTTTATTAGAGACAGGGTTTCACCATGTTAGCCAGTATGGTCTCGATCTCCTGACCTCGTGATTCACCCACCTTGGGCTCCCAAAGTGCTGGGATTACAGATGTGAGCCACCACGCCCAGCCAGGCATGTATCTATTTTTAACTGGAAAATTGAATAAAATCTTTTACTTTTTAAAAATATATTTTAGAAATTGCTTCCCAAGAAGAAGGTGCTACTATACAGTGGATGTCATCTGTAGAAGCAAAGATTGAAGACAAAAAAGTTCAGAGAGAAAGTAAACTAACTTCCGGAAAGTTGGAGAATCTCAGAAAAGAAAAGGTTAGAAAAATATTTTGGGGCCAAAAGTATATATCCATGGTGGCCTCTTTACTTCACTTTTCAGATAAACTTCTTGCGGAATAAACACAAAATTCACGTCCAAGGAACCGATCTTCCTGACCCAATTGCTACATTTCAGCAACTTGACCAGGAATATAAAATCAATTCTCGACTACTTCAGAACATTCTAGATGCAGGTTTCCAAATGCCTACGCCAATCCAAATGCAAGCCATCCCAGTTATGCTGCATGTGAGTATGAAGATCTAGAATGCCTGTAACATTTTGTAGTATTTAATATACCCTATGTTTTTAGGGTCGGGAACTTCTGGCTTCTGCTCCAACTGGATCTGGAAAAACATTAGCTTTTAGCATTCCTATTTTAATGCAGCTGAAACAACCCGCAAATAAAGGCTTCAGAGCCCTGATTATATCACCAACACGAGAACTTGCCAGCCAGGTATGACTTGTAGCTTTTGAAGAGTATGCGATGCAGCTAATGTTTTTAATCTTTTTTTTTTTAGATTCACAGAGAGTTAATAAAAATTTCTGAGGGAACAGGATTCAGAATACACATGATCCACAAAGCAGCAGTGGCAGCCAAGAAATTTGGACCTAAATCATCTAAAAAGTTTGGTAAGGAATTCATACATGGGATGTAGATAGAGTTTGCAATTTCTACCATTTGTTTTTCCTATAGATATTCTTGTGACTACTCCAAATCGACTAATCTATTTATTAAAGCAAGATCCCCCCGGAATCGACCTAGCAAGGTATAGATGATATTTTCATGTCTTTCGTGTGTCAGTATCCACAAGTTGTTTTGTTATTTCTTAGTGTTGAGTGGCTTGTAGTAGACGAATCAGATAAACTGTTTGAAGATGGCAAAACTGGGTTCAGAGACCAGCTGGCTTCCATTTTCCTGGCCTGCACATCCCACAAGGTCCGAAGAGCTATGTTCAGTGCAACTTTTGCATATGATGTTGAACAGTGGTGCAAACTCAACCTGGACAATGTCATCAGTGTGTCCATTGGAGCAAGGTATTTAATTGTTTCTCAACATTATCACACTGCTTACAAACTACAAGGTATATTTTCTTCCCAGGAATTCTGCAGTAGAAACTGTAGAACAAGAGCTTCTCTTTGTTGGATCTGAGACCGGAAAACTTCTGGCCGTGAGAGAACTTGTTAAAAAGGTATATTTGTATTACCTTCTTGAATTTTGGTAAGTTATGTATGCCAATTTTTGTCTTCTTTTAGGGTTTCAATCCACCTGTTCTTGTTTTTGTTCAGTCCATTGAAAGGGCTAAAGAACTTTTTCATGAGCTCATATATGAAGGTATTAATGTGGATGTTATTCATGCAGAGAGAACACAACAACAGGTAAAGTCAAATATATACTTTGAAACTCAGAATAAAACAATTTAATATATATTCTGTTAACCAGAGAGATAACACAGTCCACAGTTTCAGAGCAGGAAAAATCTGGGTTCTGATTTGTACAGCCTTGCTAGCAAGAGGGATTGATTTTAAAGGTGTGAACTTGGTGATCAACTATGACTTTCCAACTAGCTCAGTGGAATATATCCACAGGATAGGTGAGTTGTCTTTTTTTTCCTTCCCCTCTGTCAATGTGTTTTTTAATGGTCTAATTTTTCTTAGGTCGAACTGGAAGAGCAGGGAATAAGGGAAAAGCAATTACATTTTTCACTGAGGATGATAAGCCATTATTAAGAAGGTAAATTAGAAAAAATAACCTAGTGTTATTGGTACAAGTTTATGTTTATGGGTTTCTTTTTCAGCGTTGCTAATGTTATACAGCAGGCTGGGTGTCCTGTACCAGAATACATAAAAGGTTTTCAGAAACTACTAAGGTACAATCTTGAATTTACCTGTATCTTTGTCTATTCTTTTCCTTTTTTACTTTGTAACTTTCAGCAAACAAAAGAAAAAGATGATTAAGAAACCATTGGAAAGGGAGAGCATTAGTACAACTCCAAAATGTTTCTTAGAAAAAGCTAAGGATAAACAGTAAGTATGTGGTAAGAAAAATGGCTGTTTGATTATTCAATTTTTCTTACTTTGCTCTTTACAGGAAAAAGGTCACTGGTCAGAACAGCAAGAAGAAAGTAGCTCTTGAAGACAAAAGTTAAAAACAGACTTTAAAAATACTGTCCCAGAAATGTAATTTTATGATCCCAGCATGAATGTTATTTTCATGGAATACTTGAAGTCTTACAGTCACCTGTACCAAACATTTGAAATCAACTACAAGTACATGGGACTGGTGATAAATGATCCTAAACTATCAAGTCAGTTTCAATTTGTAGGTGCCTTTTTTTTTTCCTGTAGAGATGAGGGTCTTGCCATGTTGTCCAGGCTGGTCTTGAACTCCTGACCTCACACAATCCTCCTGCCTTAGCCTCCTGAGTAACTGAGATTACAGGCACAAGCTGCTGCACCCAGCTCTGTAGGTGACTTTTAAATGATTATACAATGGAAATAACATTCATTGACATTTCTGTGGTTTGAATCCAGAGAGATACTTCTTATAGAAAAACAAATGTTTATGCTAAAAATAACACCAAAATGTGGTGAACTCTTAAGGACTTTTCCCTTCAAGTGTGAAGGAAGGTGTGATGAATGCTGTGGAGAGGCATCTGGAACAGAAATTCAAAATAAAGCCTTGACATTAAATACCCCTTCCACTGCTCACTTTGTGGATGGTAGCATGAGCTGTCTACCAAGAAGAAACCTGCTGCTCTCTTAATTTTAATATTTCCTAATTTGTTGATGGCCTTTTGTGTTGTGAACCACAACAAAGAGAGGCCTCTTTTGTGGCTGGTTATTCCAGTTCCCTGGGATTTTAAATTCTTTGGTCTATTAAGTATCCTTGTATTGGATACGTAATACCTTAGTGCTGTCATAATGTTGTACAAGATCATGATCAGCTTCTCCCTTTCTTCATTTTCTGTGATTTAACCATGTTCTTTCCTGTCTCTTTCCATTTAAGATATTTTATTTGAATACTGATAAACATTTTATCCTGATAAGGAAGAATGTTCTTGTTACTTGATATACCTCTGTCTTCATTCTCTTACAGCTTATCTTTCCTTAGGTTGATGGTGCCTCATTTAATAAGTAGATCTCTACTTAAGCTAAAGGATTATGATCATATGGTGTTGGAGACTATTAGCTATTAGATTTTTCTCAAAATATGAGTTTTGTACAATGGAATGAAAAAGTGACTTCATATACGTAAGACTGGTGCCTAAGAATGACTTGAATGTTATCAGTACTACCACAGAACTATAATATACATTGCCTTTTCTCAGCAGCATTTGAATTCAACTTATTTATTTCCTCTATTTGTAGCTTTTTGTTCTAGAGTCAGAACAGGTGGACTTTGCTTTGAATATTTTAGATGGGACAAAAATTGTTCATCTTCGGAATTTATTTAAAGAAAGATCTACTGGTACAGGGTGTAAAAATACTTACAAGAATATGATTTTTTTGTTTGTTCATGCAAACAGATCCTTTACCCAATATATATTCTGGAGGTAGGTATACTGGTGCAACCCATTTGCCAGCTGTGTGACTTTGAGTAAGTTCTTAATTTCTCAGAGTTTCAGTGTTCTCATCTATAAAATTATGTCTCCAATTGTGAGTACCTAGCACTGTACCTGATACATAGTAAACTCACAATAAATATTTCTTAAACATAGATTTTGTTAGGAATACAGGCTTGATAACACAGTCCTTACCCTTACAATGTAATGTTAGAGATAAAGGAGCAAATAGAGTCACGCATCACTTAATGACAGAGATATGTTCTGAGAAATGCATCGTTAGGTGATATTGTCATTGTGTAAACATCATGTTGTTTACTTCCACAAACCTAGATGGTATAGCCTACCAGTACACCTAGGCTATATGGTATAGTCTGTTGCTCCTAGGCTACAAACCCGTATAGCATGTTACTGTCCTGCATGCTATAGACAGTTGGAACATGTAGACTTGTATAAACACTGCACACTTAACCTATACTAAATTTATTGAAAATATTTTTCTTGGCCAGGCGTAGTGGCTCATGCCTGTAATCCTAACACTTCGGGAGGCCTAGGCGGGCAGGTTGTCTGAGCTCAGGAGTTTAGAGACCAGCCCGGGCAACATGGCAAAACCCCATCTCTACTAAAAAAAATACCAAAAAAAGTTAGCCGGGTGTGGTGGCATAGTCCCGGCTACTCAGGAGTCTGAGGCAGGAGAATAGCTTGAACCTGTGAGGCGGAGGTTGCAGTAAGCCGAGATCGCGCTACTGCACTCCAGCCTGGGCGACAGGGCAAGACTGTCTTGAAAATAAACACACACACACACATTATATATATTATGTATTATATATATTAGATATATATTTTTTCTTCAATAAATTAACCTTAGCTTACTGTAACTTTTACTTTATGAGTTTTTTTGTTTTGTTTTTTTTTTTTTTTTTGAGAAACAGGGTCTGTTACCTAATTTGGAGTTTAGTGGCACAATCATGGCCCACTGCAGCCTTGACCTCTTAGACTCAAGTGATCCTCAAACCTCAGCCTCCCGAGTAGCTGGTACTATAGGTGCGGGCCACCAACACTCAGCTAATTTTTAAATTTTGTAGAGACGAGGTCTTGCTTGTTGTCCAGTTGGGTTTTTTAGATTTTTTTTTTTTTTTTTTTTTGGAGATGGAGTCTTGCTCTGTTGCCCAGGCTGGAGTGCAGTGGCATGATCTCGGCTCACTGCAACCTCTGACTCCTGGGTTCAAGTGATTCTCCTGCCTCAGCCTCCCGAGTTGCTGGGACTACAGGCATGCGCCACCACACCCAGCTAATTTTTGTATTTTTAGTGACAGGGTTTCACCATGTTGGCCAGGCTGGTCTCAAACTCCTGACCTGGAGTGAGCCACTATATCCGGCCTTTATAAACTTTTTTGATTCTTGTCATAACACTTAGCCTAAAATGCAAATGTACAGCTGTAGAAAAATACTTTATTTCTTTATATCCTTATTCTAGAAGCTTTTTTTCTATTAATTTTTGTTTGTTTGTTTTGTTTTACTATTTACTTCTAAAACTTTTTTGTTAAAAACCATGGCACAAACACACACATTATGCTAGGCATACAAAAGGTCAGGATCATCAGTCTCACTGTCTTCCACCCCCACTTCTCATCCCACCATTGTATCTGCTGTCTGTGGCTGACCAAAACATCATCATGTAGCACATGACTAGTGTGGCAAGTGCTCTGTTAGATGTAAGGCCATGATGCTAAAGCATCACAAGAGGGCATCTAACCCAGATTGGGGATGTCATGGAAGGCCGACATCCTGAGTTGAATCCTGCAAATGTAAAAACCAATAGGCAAAGAAGAGGAACAAAAAGGATTCCAGGACAAACTGAGGTCACATCTATGATCCTTGACTTTATTGTGTCTGTTTAAAGTATCTACAGTAACCTGTATCAACTTAGTCAGTGTATTAATACTAAATTTAGCTCCTTCAAAGCAGTTGGAACTATGTGCTACATAAATTTCAGCTTCACACAAGGAAGGGAAGGAGTGAAATTAGTGAACAGGCAGTTACAGCAAAAGAAAAAACATAAAAATTGAATAGCTGGCTCTGGTGAAATGAGCAAGGACTTTAGAGTCAAACTGGCCTGGATTTGAATCCTGATCCTCATTGCTTGTAGCTGTATGATCTGGACAAATGACAGTAACTGTTTCTAACCTTGATTTTCTCATCTGTAAGATGCCAATTGTAACTCCTAAGGATACTGAGGATTTTTTAAAATGCGTGTACAGTTCCTGACCAGTGGTTTGTGCCTAATAACTTATTACAAATTATTACCCAGTAAAAACCTTGAGACAAGAGTGAAAACGTAAAGCTAATTAATCCATTACTTGTTAGCAAGCAAACTACGTGCTTGAGAAAATTACTCAACTTTCATGTTTTACTTCCAGACAGTAGTTTGATTAAAAGAAAAAAAAAAATCACAGCCCAGGCATGTGGCTCACACCCTGGCACTTGGAGGCCGAGGTGGGAGCATAGCTTGAGCCTAGCAGTTTGAAACTAGCCTGGGCAACATAGATCCTATCTCTACAAAAAAAAAAAAAAAAAAAAAAAAAAAAATTGGCCCGGTGTGGTGGTGCATGCCTGTGGTCCCAGCTACTCAGGAGGCTGAGGCGAGAGGATCGCTTGAGCCAGGGAGGCTGAGGCTGCTGTGAGCCATGATCATGCCACTGCACTCCAGCCTGGACAACAGAGCAAGACCCTGTCTCAAAAAAAAAAAAAATCAGTAAAAAATATGCCGAAATAGCTTCAGAGTAATTATGAATTGCCTTCCAAAAACCACTGTTTTGCACTTGCCTGCAAGAATAGGAAAAACAAAAGGACTGTAAGGTGGCAGGATGGCAGAACCAAACAAGAGTAGTACACCTTGGAGTTTTTTCGAAATATGGGTTGGGTTTTTGGGCTCTTGGTTGATTTAAAATAAAATTTAAATGCCTTCAGCGTCTGTGATAGGTGCCAACATGAAGCTACCGAGTTCCAGAGAAAGAGGGGAGAGCTGATCACTCATCAGTGCTGCGAGACTATCAAAGGGCCCTTCAGGACCTATCTGTTCTTTGTGTGTAAAGAGTAACAATAAAAGAACACCAGTGTACCCACCGTATAGTTTAAAAATCAGGACTCAGCCTACTCTTTCCACTAACCGC